GTGCACAGCTGTTCGGGGCTGGCATGTGGTAGCATAATAAAAGGAAGATTACCATTTCCAATTTTTTCCCCTTCTGAAAGCTTGATATGCATATATGAAACTTGTGGAAAAAAATATGCATAATGAGACAGGGATGCTGGGTCTCAAGGCACTAGTCGGTGCACATCTGGAGTTTCTAGCATTCTAGAGATAGTTACTTATTCCCAGGAGCCGCTGCCGGAGTGGGAATGGTAGCCCGGTATCCATGGTGAGCTTCCCTATCTCACCGTGCCAGGTGTGCGTGTGTGTGTTATTTCTTGGAAAGGCTGTCCTCTGAGGGGGTGGGGAGGGAAGAAGGCAAGAGAGGAGAGGAGGAAAAAAACAGAAGGGAGGTAATTAGGCGCCACCTTGCCCAATGGAGCCTGCTCAGGTGTCTGAAATCAAGGATGGGGATTGGAAGGGTGCTGATGGAGTCTGATGATTCCTCCTGCCTGCCAAGTCCACGCTTGTTTCTATGGGTACAAGACCAGGGGAAAGAAACCCTGGGGTCAGAAAAGAGGCATGGATCACAATACCAAGCAGGATGGGCCTTGCTACTTGCCTCTTCTGCAATGTGGTATTAGTCTTGAACTGACAACCTGAATTCATGCTGATTTTTTCCCCCAGTTTAGACATTGGAAGTGTTTCAAACTTCGTAGGCTGTTATTTAGGAAAAGCCTTCATGGGATAGCATTTTTTTTTTTTTTTTTTTTTGAGATGGAGTCTCTCTCTTTCGCCCAGGCTGGAGTGCAGTGGTGCGATCTCAGCTCACTGCAAGCTCCGCCTCCCGGGTTCACGCCATTCTCCTGCCTCAGCCTCCCAAGTAGCTGTGACTACAGGCACCTGCCACCACACCGGGCTAATTTTTTTTTTTTTTTGTATTTTTAGTAGAGACGGGGTTTCACCGTGTTAGCCAGAACGGTCTTGATCTCCTGACCTCATGATCTGCCCGCCTCGGTCTCCCAAAGTGCTGGGATTACAGGTATGAGCCACCGCGCCTGGCCGGGATAGCATTTTAACTGGATAGCTGACTGGCTGATTTTATATTCCCACTTAATGGATAGAGAAATTGAGGCATTAGGAACCATATGGACCTGCCTTACTCTGAGAGGGAAATAGGAGCAGGCCTGGGAAGTTTTCCCAGGAAAGAGAATTTGTTATAGCTTCATAGATTCATGGGATGCATGAATTTTCTTTTTCTTTTTTTTTGAGTTGCAAGATTGTGAGGTTGCAGATGCTCTGTGTAAAACAATGCCCCACAGGGAGGGAAGTGTGAGGTCCGGCCTGAGGCCACCCTTAAAAAGGGCTATAAACAGCAGCTGCTTCTATTGTGCGTGCCAAGTGCTGCCTATTAGTTTAGGTTTCCAAACTCCTTGTTTCTTTCTCTTGAACCAGATGTGACCGAGCAAGAGTTTGTCAATTCAGAGGTAGACCCCAGATGGTGGGAATCAAAGGAGGGAAGTGAGGGGCACACGGGCCTCTGGGGGCTGAGGCAGGAGACAGCTCTCTGCCTTTCTCAGGTACTCTGTTTTTCTGTCTTGGTGTCTGATCCTTTCTCTTTCCCTCTTTCTTTCTTCTTCTAAGGTAGAGGACCTTTGGAGATGTGAATGAAAACAGCTGTCTGAACAAGTGGTACCCTAACTAGCGCGGCTGTGAGTCTGAAGCTTGAAATGGGGAAGTTGGTATCCAGACTTTTTTTTTTCTTTTTAATTCAAGGGCCTAATCAAGGGAATGGAAGATGAGGAGAATGAAGGCTCTGGGAATTTATTTTCATCGTGGACCGGACTTTTTATCAGCCAGGAAAAAGGTGAGTAAATATGACCTGGTGTTTTTGAAAACTTAAGCTTGCTGATGTGTTTTACTTTTCCCAGGCAGTTTTCTTAGCTGTGATTCCCACTGCTGCCATTGTCTGTGCAATCACATCCAGAAGAAGGGTCACGGTTACATGGATCTGCTGGGAAAACAATTAGTGGAAAAGGGGGCAAATAGAGTTAATGGCCGTTTTTGGGTGAGTCCTACCTTTCTTATCTCCTTTAGGTCTTCTGTTTCTTTTGTGTGTATTTGTTTTTCAGTAAGCAATGGCCTCAGTTTTGCTTCTGTTTTGGATGAACACCACCACATAGGGCCTGAATGTGAAAGAAGACCCTCTATTTGTCTGTTCCGGGGCAGCCTGGTAGTAAAACACTGTTGAATGGGCCACAGTTTCAGCAGACCATCAGGTGAATGGGACCAGTCTCTCTTCTTCCAAAATATCAGAAGTTAAACACTTGGAACGGAGATTTGGCCAAGATGACCCATTTACAGGCTGGACTCAGTCCAGAGACTATAGAGAAAGCTCGCCTGGAACTGAATGAAAACCCCGATGTTTTACATCAGGATATTCAGCAAGTCAGGGACATGATCATCACCAGGCCTGACATTGGATTTTTACGTACAGATGATGCCTTCATCCTGAGATTTCTCCGAGCCAGGAAGTTTCACCAAGCGGATGCCTTTAGACTCCTGGCTCAGTATTTCCAGTACCGCCAGCTAAACCTGGACATGTTCAAAAACTTCAAGGCAGATGATCCCGGCATTAAGAGGGCTCTGATCGATGGGTTCCCCGGGGTGCTGGAAAACCGAGACCATTACGGCAGGAAGATTCTTTTGCTGTTTGCAGCCAATTGGGATCAGAGTAGGTAAATGTAGATAGTGTCTTTACTTGGTTTTTACACACAGCTCTCCTTTCTGCTCTGGCTGCAGGAACTCCTTCACAGACATCCTTCGTGCCATCCTGCTGTCATTGGAAGTCCTAATCGAAGATCCGGAGCTTCAGATAAATGGCTTCATTTTAATTATAGACTGGAGTAATTTTTCCTTCAAACAAGCCTCCAAACTGACACCTTCAATCCTTAAACTGGCCATTGAAGGGTTGCAGGTATGTTCAATGAATGCGCAATACAAGACCATAATCGGTGTGCATTTCTCTCTTTCTGCCCCAGGACAGCTTTCCTGCCCGCTTTGGAGGAGTCCACTTTGTCAACCAGCCCTGGTACATTCATGCCCTCTACACACTCATCAAGCCATTTCTTAAAGACAAGACCAGGAAACGGGTAATGAAAACAAATGCATCATGTAAATTCCTGTATTGCTAATTACTTTTTGTTTTCTTTACAGATTTTCCTGCATGGAAACAATTTAAACAGCCTTCACCAGCTAATACACCCTGAATTTTTGCCCTCTGAATTTGGAGGAACTCTTCCTCCTTATGACATGGGAACTTGGGCCCGGACGTTACTCGGTCCCGACTACAGCGATGAAAATGACTATACTCACACATCCTATAATGCAATGCACGTGAAGCATACGTCCTCGAATCTGGAGAGAGAATGCTCACCCAAGCTGATGAAAAGGTAAGGCCTGGGTTATCAGAGCCCCCCCCCCATAATTCTGTCTTTTTCCCTCCCCTCTTGTTAGATCTCAGTCTGTGGTAGAAGCTGGGACCCTGAAACATGAGGAGAAGGGAGAGAATGAGAACACCCAGCCACTCCTGGCTCTGGACTGAACCCTGAGTCACCCCAATGCTCCTGCACACTGGCCTTCAGTGGTATCAGCCACCCAGGAAGCACATGCACAACTGACCCATGCAGACACGTGTGTTCTGCTTGACACAAGGTCCTCCACTCCTGAACCCCTGCAGTGACTGTCACCAGCCATCGGTCTGAGCAGCCAAAGTTGGACAAAGACTTGAGAGATGCTTTTTTTTTCCCCCAGTGAGGGGACTGGAGGATGATGCAAGGCATTTATGTAAAAAAGATTCTCCCTCCTTTCATATTTATTGTAGTAAATTGAAAAAATAAAGACTAAATTTGATGGACACACTGCATTAGGACAAGAATTTTTCTGAGGTATCACACAGGGACCCTCTCCAGTTTTTGAAAATTAAGTGCATTTCCAAGTAAATGTATCAGAGTTAAACTGTACAGACACCACTGTCAAGTTTCATGTAGTACAAAGCCCTGAGACAATAGTATCTCCAGTAATTTCCATTCTTACTGAATTATTTCCTTTGACCTCATCACCAGCATCGAATTGTTCAGCCTAAGAGCATGTTCTCATAGGTCTGGGTATTTGCAAAGTTTGCTTATTTTGATGATATCCTGCAAAAAATTATTTTGATGTCACATCTCTTGTCAGGTCACTAGCTGACTGTCATGAGCTGACGTTAAAGGAAGACACATGGACGTGAAATACGATTATTTCATCTGAGCAATGTGAGTTACCACAGGCAGCTCAAAAGCCCATTAGTGCAGCATGTGTCTGCAGAGGAGATGTCTCATGAAAATCACATGTCAGTGATTAATGAATCCATTCCAGTTGCCTCAACTGGGTCACTACAGCAAAGAAAAGTGCTATCAAACCATTTACCCTTGCCCCCACAACCCTCCTGCAACCATTAAAGATGTGGAGAAAGACCATGGTTGTTGCTGAGAGGGTAAATATTCAATCATGGAGCATGACCCATATGGATGGCTAAATATGCAAGTACTGAAGTAAGAGAAGACTAGAAATGCAGGATGAAATGTCAAAGGTCATTTTATTTACCTAGTCTCCTTAGAAATGGAGTCCCCAACTACTCATTCAAAAGAAATCAGACATAAAATAAACAGACATCATATATGATATCCTTACTTGTGCCATGTTTTCCAAGACCAGTGCATATTTTTAGACATCTCTTATTCGCCCAGCCATCTGCATGACATGGGTATTTATTAGTATTACCAGTTGGTGCTCAAAGTCAAACAAAAATATTTTAGTTAATAATGGGCAGTAAAATATGATTTTACATTATTTTAAATATTTGGGAGAGTTAATTTGTTAGCTAAATAATTCAAGGGAAAGAGATTATTCAACTGGTCATAATCACCCCTGATAATATTATTACTAATCTTAATTATTTATTACATCATCTCTTTCTCAATGGATCTAATGTTTTAATTTTTTCCCCTATTGGTAGAGAACAATAACAGAAGTAATTTTTATATTATACACTTGGAGAAATAAAGTTGAAACAGAATTAAAAATATTTCTCAAACAACTGTATCACAATATAAATTAAACTAATTCATTTTTGTGTAGACATACGAAATCACAAAAATAATAACACTGAAATAATTCTACCAATGCAGTGATGGAAACACTTTTCTTATGTACCAAGACATAGATAGGTAAGAGAAATAAAGAATTGAAGTGAATTAGAAAATCCATTTTATTGCTTGGGTTTAAAATAGTTGTGGGATACAAGTATTTACAATGCTATTGGAGTCAATTATTGACAACACTTTGCAACAGTAATACCATTTCTAGCTTTTCAATTGGCAATACTTAGAACCTTACTGTAGTGACCTGATTTTAAATACCATATTATATTTACTAAGTTAAGAGCTAGTTTTTACTCTCTTCCATAATTTCATTACATGAATGTAAGATGATGGCTCAAAAATGACGACTTATAGTTTGAATTTATGTGTATGCAATATACATATGAGAACCAAATTCAACAAGTGACATGAATGTTACTACATGAACATTGAATTGTATTGCCCTTGTCAGTTATTTCCTCTGTTCAATAAATACTGAAGGTCACAAACACCTTTTTACTTTTCAAGAGTTTGCCTTCTCTT